TACCCTCCTTCCTTCTCTCTACTTGTATCACCTGTCCAAGCCATTCTCACCATGGAACCTTTCACCTCCTGATAGACGTCGTTGAACTCCAGTGTCTCTGCCATGTCGACCCCTGCCTGTGGTGGCCTGGGCAGAGCCCCAGGCTGCACAAGGGAAACCAAGTAAACTGGGAGCTGGGCCCCAACTCCTGAGTGGGTGTGCGGATGCTCAGCAGGTTGGGAATCTGAATTCAAGAGGAAGACAGATAAGCATGAAAGACAGCACCTCGCTGTGCTCACGGATGGAGCCAGGTAGCAACTCCCAGCTGCGCCTGGATGTCTCAGGATTTCCTCTGCCTGGAAACCTACAGACGGACGCTGCAGTGCCCGAGGGTCCAGGTCCAGGCCTGGGTGGAGAACCGGGCCCGGAATACCGCTGACACCCAACCCGACGCCCGCTCTGGCCGCTCCGGCGGGAGCCATGGCAACGAGCAGCGGAACCCCAGGGTCTGCCAGGAGCCCGCACATCGCACGCGACCCAATCCAGCTCAGAGTGCAGGGTTTCCCTCGCACCGCTCCCACCACCCCGCGGCCCCAGACCCACGGTTCACCCCCGCCCCACATAATGGATTCGCCCGCTCCCCGCGGTTGCGAACGCGGAATGGTCCATGTCGAGGGTCCCGTGGGGGAGCGGGGCCCCTGCCTTCCTGGGACCGGGGACGACCACCACCTACCTCCTCAGGCTGCGGCCTCGCGAGGGCCCCGGCGCGAGAGGTGGGCGCGCTGGGGGGACGCGGGGGGGGCGCGGGGAGGGGGATGGGGGGACACCGGGGAAGCTTTTCCCGCGTGCGCGGCCCCGCGTCCCGCCACCGGAAGCCGTACACAGGCCACAGAGAGGATGAGCTGGCTAGAGAGACGCGAGTCGGGCCCGCCTGCGAGACAGTCGCATAGAGCGTCAGCGACTCTGGAGGACCTGAGGGAAGGGTGGTTGCCGTGAAGCCTCTCTCACCCAGGGGGAATCCGGCCTAGAAAATGTGTGTAGGGCTCTTTAGAAACTACAGACACTTCTTCAGTCGAGACTAGATACTAAAGAGAAATTGTGTAGTTTTATTGTATCAGACTTAGTACAGGGGTGGGGTGGGGGTGTGTATTGGAATGATGCGTGCCCGTTTCTCTGCAAAATAGTTTCTATGTCATGGAAAGGAGTCGATGGGACAAGAAGAGAAGTATTTGAACAGTTGTGGGAGGAAACGACCTCTCCCACTGGCTGCGGAGAGTATGCGGGTGTTGGTGTCATCGTGGGTGCACTGCTTTCTGGCTGAACTGTCAAGTTCACTGTCTACACCCAAAATTTTCACATCCTTAACCGAAAATTATAGGTACCTCCAAGAGGCTGGCAAACGGCCTTATCCAGTTCAAGTCCTGGTGTCAGATTCACCTTGGAGCCAGAACTGATTTGAAACCACATCATCCTGTGGTTGCGGAAGCCAGGTCTCCCCCGTATAATCCCAGAGTGCATTTTGCAACATCAGAGACCAGACCTGGAAAAGATGTTTTAGTTTTTCTACCCCAACCTCCTTTTACTGATGGGAAAACTGAGACCCAAAGGGGAGTGAGTTGCCCAGGGTCTCAGTGCGTTGGCAACAAGGCTAGGTAGGACCCAGACCTCCTTAACACCACCAGTCCAGTTATCTTCTGTCATAATCACAGTGACTGTATGTTCAGAATGACTATTGATATGTGTCCTACATGAAGACATTAGTACAGAATATGTAAGCTCAAGATTTCCCTGACAATCAATACACCAGCTTGCTAAATCAATCCTGGGGTAAGAGACAACAGGAATGCACCCTTCTCCCCCCAGGTCGTGATCTCGTCTCCCTGTCCTGTAGGACCTCCCTCTCCTGAGGCCACCACTGGGCCCCCTTCTGAGTGTCCCCTGAGCACTCTCTCAGCATGAACTGCATATCCGACTTCTTCACCTATGAGACCACCAAGTCGGTGGTTGTGAAGAGCTGGACCATCGGGATCATCAACCGAGTAGTTCAGCTTCTGATCATCTCCTACTTTGTAGGGTGAGTCTGTGGCCTTTCAGGTTCCTGGCGGGTCTTTCTCTTCATTTATGCTCTCCTGCCCCAGGTGGGTTTTCTTGCACGAGAAGGCTTACCAGGTACGGGACACAGCCATTGAGTCCTCGGTGGTAACCAAGGTGAAGGGCTCCGGACTCTACGCCAACAGAGTCATGGATGTGTCTGATTACGTGACGCCACCTCAGGTATGGTACCCCTACCCAGAGAGGCATGTGGAGATGTTTTTCTCTCCCTTCTTCTCCTCCCAAGGGCACCTCGGTCTTTGTCATCATCACCAAGATGATTGTTACTGAAAATCAGATGCAAGGATTCTGCCCAGAGGTGAGGGGAGGACAGAGGTTGGGTGAAGCAGGCCTTCACCAACCTGTGACCCGTCTGCCCACAGAGTGAGGAGAAATACCGCTGTGTATCAGACAGCCAGTGCGGGCCTGAGCGCTTGCCAGGTGGGGGTGAGTCCAGCCCCTTACCCACCCCACAATCCCAGCCACCCAGCAGCTGTGGCTCTCACTTTAGGGATCCTCACTGGCCGCTGCGTGAACTACAGCTCTGTGCTCCGGACCTGTGAGATCCAGGGCTGGTGCCCCACGGAGGTGGACACAGTGGAAACGTAAGGCTCCAAGCCAGACAGGAGGAGACAGGGGAAAGCTAAGGCCTCCTGTGCTCACCCACAGGCCCATCATGATGGAAGCTGAGAACTTCACTATTTTCATCAAGAACAGCATCCGTTTCCCCCTCTTCAACTTTGAGAAGTGAGTCCCCACTCCTTCCCTAAAGCCAAGATCTGGGCTGACCTCTCTCTCTGCTCCTCCCCAGGGGAAACCTCCTTCCCAACCTGACAGCCAGGGACATGAAGACCTGCCGCTTCCACCCGGACAAGGACCCTTTCTGCCCCATCTTGCGGGTAGGGGACGTGGTCAAGTTTGCGGGGCAGGATTTTGCCAAACTGGCGCGCACGGTGAGGACCTAGCCATTCTTCCGCGACCCCAAGGGGAAAGCTCATACCCGGCCCGTTTCTTCAGGGGGGAGTTCTGGGCATTAAGATCGGCTGGGTGTGCGACTTGGACAAGGCCTGGGACCAGTGCATCCCCAAATACTCCTTCACCCGGCTCGACAGCGTTTCTGAGAAAAGCAGCGTGTCCCCAGGCTACAACTTCAGGTAATTCCCTGTCTCCTGGGACACCAGGAGAACAGAGGGACCCATCTCTGCCTCTGACCTCCAGGTTTGCCAAGTACTACAAAATGGAAAATGGCAGTGAGTACCGCACCCTCCTGAAGGCTTTTGGCATCCGCTTCGACGTGCTGGTATACGGGAATGTGAGTCCATGGGCCAGGCAGATGGGGTGGACCTGCCCACTTGCCTTGGTCTTTGTGCACACAGGCTGGCAAGTTCAACATCATCCCCACCATCATCAGCTCTGTGGCGGCCTTTACTTCTGTGGGAGTGGTGAGTTCAGCCCCTCCACGCTCTGACGGGCCCCTCGGAGCCCGCCCTGCCTCTCCTCCTCCAGGGAACTGTTCTCTGTGACATCATCCTGCTCAACTTCCTCAAGGGGGCCGACCAGTACAAAGCCAAGAAGTTTGAGGAGGTGAGTTGGGGAAGGGGCACCCTTGGATAAAAGAACTTGACAACACCAGCTCTTTCGCCTGCAGGTGAATGAGACTACGCTGAAAATCGCGGCTTTGACCAACCCAGTGTACCCCAGCGACCAGACCACAGCGGAGAAGCAGTCCACCGATTCGGGGGCCTTCTCCATAGGCCACTAGGGCCTCTTTCCAGGGCCCCACACTCACAAAGGCTCCAGGCCTCCCCACAGAGGACCCTGCCTGAGCAAGGGGCATGGGAGGGAAGAGGGGCTCTCATTTCTGCTGCTCATTCCATGAGCATAGCTGGGACCCAAGTGTCTGGGCCTCCGACTGCTCCAGCAGACAGGCAGTGCTCCCTGCTGAGACCCCAATCTCACCTTCACTCCTTGCCTGGCCCCATCTGCTTCCTAGGACCCCTGGGGCAGGAGCACCTGAGCCATCCCCTTCCCAAAGAGTAGAGATTATAATGTAGGACAGATGGCCACAAGGGCCTACCAAGTGCCAGGCACTTTCACACACGTTATCTCATTTAATCCTTAGAATAATCCTATGAGGTAGATATTAGTTTCCCTTGTTTTGAAGATAAACCAAGGCTCAGAGAGACTGAGTCATTTGCCCCAGGCCAGATAGCCAGGATGTGAGAGAGCTGGGATTTGAACGTCCGTCTGACTAACTCCATCGCCCACACCCCATGAGAGAAGAATGAACTCCCAGGGTCCATCAGCCCTGCTGCTTCAGCCGCCTCCACCCTGACGGTGATTCGGTTAATAAAGAGTAAGCCCCATGCCTTTCCCAGCAACAAAGTTTGCATTTTAGGGAGACTGGTTAGACAGTGGTGAGGGACCCCATCTCTGACTTGGGTGCATCCCAAATTTAGAAGGAAACAGAAGGCATGGCTGTCAGTGAATTTTTCCTCATCACTCCCCATAGCTCTCTCCCCAAACCAGGGAAGGGGTCATTCTTGTTCTTCTCTGGGACCCCACACCCACACACATCTGGGCCCCCTCACTCTGGGGATTTGATTCCCGGACCTGGGATCCTGTCGTAGGCTGGGACCCTGTTCCAGGAGTTCAGCAGTCCTCATTTACAACAACAGTGAAAATGCTCCAGTAAGGCCTGGTGCCTTGTGAGCTGCTCAGCTGGGTTGGCCAGGCCTGTCCCCATAGGGTCTTAATAAGGTGCCCCATTTTCTAAGGTTAGAAGCTAAAGGGGCCTTTTAAACCATCTTATCTAACCCTCTTGCTTACAGATGAGCAAACTGAGGCCAGAAAGGGAAAATGACTGGTTCAGTGCCACAGTTCATGGCCAAAAAGGAACCCACATGTCCTGGCCCTTCAGGGAAGGAGGCAAGAACAGGAAGCTGGATCCATTGACCCAGACATCCTCTATCCCCTTTCTGTCCTCTCCTACAGTGAGAGGCCCAGAAATTGCCCCAGGGCAGGGCTCTGGGGCAGAACCAGGTTTTGTGAATCCTAAGCATATACAATTTGGGGGCATCTCTTTAGAAAGAATACAAAATTAGGTATTAGAAGGGGCTCATGCAAGTGAATGAGCCTAAAGAATGTTTCAATAGCTTCATGATAAATCTGCATCTGGCAGTCAGAGTGGGCATGATCATGAGGTCTTAGCTGCACCAGCTCAACTGTAGATGGAGGGCGGCCCCTCAACACACGGCACAGGAAGTGGGGAAGGGACAGCTTCAGGAGTAGTTCAGGAGGCTCAAATGGTGGGTACTTGCAAAGGCCTTGCCCAATGACCCCCCGCTCCAGGGGGAGAAGGGGTAAGACCCACCCCACATAAAGCTCAACACCCCTTCCCTCACTCTGCCCTAACCCACAGCCCCATGCCCAGGATGGTGGGGCATATCTCCCCAGGGTCAGCCTTGGGAATTGGGCAGTGCCTGGAGATCTGACCAGACTATGCTTCTCCAGCAGAGACATCAGTGAAGGCAGCACCACATTCTCCACCTGGGACTCCCCCAGGCATCCCTGGGGAATTCAGCTCTTGGGAGGCTGGGGTCACAGGGATTCTCTCTAATGGGGAGATGGAGGCAGTGGTGTCCTGAAGGGACCCTCCCCCCCAACCCCTCCCTTTTACCCAGATGGAGGTGGTCCTCCTGTAGGTGCCTCCGCCCCTCTGGAGCCGGCCAGCAAGTGTGTGTGAGCCTGAGGTTGTCCTCCGCATATCTGAACTAAGTTACCACTTCTGTGTGCTAGATGTAGGGTTAATATCAGTAGTGATAAAAACAGCTACCTTGTCTCTGTTGCATTATGGTTTACTCAGCACAATCACCAACATAATCACATGGACCCTCACACCAACGCTGGTGAGTCCGCTATGGTTTGTCATTAATCCTATTTGATAGAAAAAGAAATTTACAGTACGTGGAAATGAGATCTGGAACCTATGCCCATTCCTAACACTACATTGCCTCTTTAATCATTCAACATAAAAGCCAACACTGATTACTTACTATTGGCAGGCAATGGACCAAATGAGTGACAGGGATTGTCTAACTCAACCCCCACTTTACAGAAGAAGAAACAGATGCATACTAAAATAAAGAAACTGAAATAGAAGAACTGGGATTTGAACCTAGAACTTAATGACT